AATGCCCCTCAGGCCTTCTGCCTTCAGGATACTGGTGAGGGCATGGAAGCTGGTTTTGTACTCTCGAGTCTTGGCCCCTTCCCCGCTCAACTGCATCCGGTTCTTCACCAGGTCCAGGGGCTGGACAAAAACTGTAGCTCCCATCCTGGGGGAAGACAGAGGTGGAGTGAAGGGCCAGGCATTCCAGATCTACCAGTGCCCACTGGAGCCTGGCAGCAAGAGGTTACAAAGGTCAGGGCCTGCCATGCGATTCAAGAATCAGGATGCTGGTGAGCATGTGTATAAGAGTCTATATGTACACCAAGTGCAACGGGTCTGAAAAGTCTAGTTGTCCAGTAGGGGCCATGCAATGAAAGTGCTCCAAGCAGCTTCATGACAGTCAAGCAGTGACCTGGGGCTGCACGCAGTCCGACACAGGGAGGGGAGGAAGGGGCATCCAAGATTTAGGACTCCAGGTAGTCCTGCAGGAGCCATTTAATGGCCTGGAACCCCCTGCCGCCCGGCCGAGCTTAGCAATGCGCTGGGAAACTCAGCTGGCCCGGCGGGGGTTGTGCAACGACCCTGCATGCAGTCCATAAGGGTCCTGCAATGGGGCCCTAGCAGCCCATCGGGGAACTCGCAATACGCTGGAGATCGCGCTGACCCCGTGCCGGCACAGTTCACTGCAACAGACCCAGAGATGAACCGGGCCCGGTTCCTTTTGCCCTTCCCTTCCTCCTCTTTTCCCATCCCTGGGGCCTGAGCTTACCCGGCCAGGCCCCCAAACAGGAACTTGACGGACTTAGGGGAGGTACGGGGCTTCCCGTCTATCCCGCCGGCCCCGGCACTCGCCGTCGCCGCCATCGCCACTCAATGGCCCTCGGCTCCGGGTCCCGTGCGCGCGCGGCCCCGCTCGCGCCCAAGGTGACACCGCGCGCGCAACAGAGCGAGGGCGCGCGCACGCCCCTCCAGCTCTCAGGTCCGACACCCGCTGGAAGCCGGCGCGGGCGCAGGCGCGCAGCGCAAAGGCGGCCGGGAGTAAGGCGGAGCTGAAGGAGGAGCTTGATGGAAGCGTGCGAGAAGGGGCGTAACTGATTTGGAAACCAGAGGAAAGGCGCTGTTTTCACCGAATTAGAATCGCGGGAAAATAGAGAAGAGTTTGTTTGAAGGTCTCGCGAGATCGAGTGAGTACGGCTCGCCAAGTTGGAGCGCTCTCGCGATAGACACAGCAACTATTCAGCTGCGAGGGGACGGGAGAGGTGGTGAGCACTCTCGCGAGATTTGAAGGAGCGGCGGAGGCCAGAGGGAGGAGAGGTTTGTAAACTAGGAGGCTCCGGGTTTCCGGGCACTTTTATTAGGTCGTCTTCTGGGCCACCAGTGCCCCTTCCATCTCCACAGGCAGTCCCTCCATCGCTAACCTTTTTTTAACCGGCCTTTTAGGACCGGAAGTCCTTCATCTCAAGCATCCAATGCTGAAAGCGGCCTGATTTTCTCTACCGGAAGCCCTTTTCCAGAGGCTGGGAACACGGCCCACCTAGCAGGAAGTCCCACCTCCTTGAGCTCCGCCACCCTTCCCGAAGTTTTTCTGTCACCTGTGTTAGGCTCCGTCCCCTTTCCGCGTTTTATCCCCGTACCAGAAAAGGATACATTTAGTGCCTCCCACCCAGCTCCACTAAACGGGTTGGATATCTCATTCTTTGAGTTGGTGTTCCTTCCCCGGCGCCCCCATGTAGCTGGGAAGTGGGACCTGGGGGTGGTTGGACCCCTGGGATCCTAAAGGAGGGGCAGGGAGGGCGCAGAACTCCGCTTCTGCTCCTTGCTACCAGGACGCGCGGCCTCCTCAGCCTCTTTCCTCCCGCTGCCATGCACCCTGCAGCCTTCCCGCTTCCTGTGGTTGTGGCCGCTGTGCTGTGGGGAGCGGCCCCGACCCGGGGGCTCATTCGAGCGGTGAGTCTGAGGGACGGATGGGGAAAGGGCGCCTGAAGGGGAACATCGCCTTTTTTGTCCGCAGACCTCGGACCACAATGCCAGCATGGACTTTGCAGACCTTCCAGCTCTGTTTGGGGCTACCTTGAGCCAGGAGGGCCTCCAGGTGATTTTCTTTCTTTTCTTTTCCTCCTTCCCAAATCTCACTGTTGTTTGCTTCCATCCTTCAGGGGTTCCTTGTGGAGGCTCACCCAGACAATGCCTGCAGCCCCATTGCCCCACCACCCCCAGCCCCGGTCAATGGGTCAGTCTTTATTGCGCTGCTTCGAAGATTCGACTGCAACTTTGACCTCAAGGTTGCTGAATGAGGAAGGGGAGCTGGGCAGCTATGGCTCCTTGTCCTCTGCCTTGTCTCCCTAGGTCCTAAATGCCCAGAAGGCTGGATATGGTGCCGCTGTAGTACACAATGTGAATTCCAATGAACTTCTGAACATGGTGTGGAATAGTGGTAAGGCTGGGGGAATCTATACAGCTGGGCTTGAGTCCCCAGAGTAACACCTTGATCCCTGCAGAGGAAATCCAGCAGCAGATCTGGATCCCGTCTGTATTTATTGGGGAGAGAAGCTCCGAGTACCTGCGTGCCCTCTTTGTCTACGAGAAGGGGTAGGACATGTGCCTCCTTCCCATTCTTCCTTCGCCCTGCTGAGACTGGTCATCCTTTTCCCAGGGCTCGGGTGCTTCTGGTTCCAGACAATACCTTCCCCTTGGGCTATTACCTCATCCCTTTCACAGGGATTGTGGGACTGCTGGTTTTGGCCATGGGAGCAGTAATGGTGAGTAGCTGAGGGAACATGATGGGAAGCACAAGCCTTGTCCATCCACCCCCGCTTCCCCCAGATAGCTCGTTGTATCCAGCACCGGAAACGGCTCCAGCGGAATCGACTTACCAAAGAGCAACTGAAACAGATTCCTACACATGACTATCAGAAGGGTGAGGGGGTTAGGGGAGAAGAGGGCTTTTCCTGAAGGACTAGATTATTTTCTTTCTGTCCCAGGAGACCAGTATGATGTCTGTGCCATTTGCCTGGATGAATATGAGGATGGGGACAAGCTGCGGGTACTCCCCTGTGCTCATGGTGAGGCCCTCACTGCCTGCCCATGCCCCTCTCACCAGGTGCTTCACCTTGTTCCTCTCTGCAGCCTACCACAGCCGCTGCGTGGACCCCTGGCTCACTCAGACCCGGAAGACCTGCCCCATTTGCAAGCAGCCTGTTCATCGGGGTCCTGGGGACGAAGACCAAGAGGAAGAAACTCAAGGGCAAGAGGAGGGTGATGAAGGGGAGCCAAGGGACCACCCTGCCTCAGAAAGGACCCCACTTTTGGGTTCTAGCCCCACTCTTCCCACCTCCTTTGGTTCCTTAGCCCCAGCTCCCCTTGTTTTTCCTGGGCCTTCAACAGATCCCCCACTGTCCCCTCCCTCTTCCCCTGTTATCCTGGTCTAATAACCCCCCACACATACACCTCTGGTGACCTATTTGCACAGACCGTCGTCTTCCCTCCAGTCTTCTGAGGGATAGGGGACATTCCATCCCAAGCTTCTCCCTTACCCACACCTATCCTTTTGAGGGGCTTTGGGGTGGAGCTGGGGCAAGCAGAGGGACTGGGTCTTCACTTCTTGGGCTAATAAAATTGTTTCTTTGTGGACTAAGGAAGGGTAAGATCATTCTCACACAGGTGAAC